GTCCTCCAGTCTAACAATCAGCAGGACACTTGGCTTTTGTTGGGTATTTTCACTGCCATGAAACTATACTTGGTTTGTGAATGTTTTGGTGACCACCAAAAATGTATATGATGTGAATTCTAGGCATTTTCATTATGGTGGATTTTTTTAAATAACGTCCACATTAATATACACCCCTAGTGTAAAGTACTTAAAGATACAGAACAAAACAAAAGTCACCTATTAACCCATCACACAGAGATAGTCACGCACATCATTAGTATTTTGTTGAATGTCCTTTCCCGGTGCAAATTTAGGAATGTTTAAAACATGGTTTCAAATTGGACTTAATGTTTTATATCCTACTTTGTTTTAACTTAGCAGTGCACCGTGAATATTTTTTAGTCACTAAATTTATGTTGCAATATGATTTTAGTGCTATATACTATTCCATTATAGGTATGTACTATATTTAATCAAACAGAAAATCAGTCTACTATCTTTGCTTATTTTGATGTTTCCAGTGAGTTAGGCTTTTAACATATTTTTAAAAACAACATCAGAATCTAGTGTTTTCAGATAACCATGTTTTTATTGAGTGAGTTGTCCAGCAAGATCCACGTGAATATAGAACATTCTCTACCCTTTTATCTCATTTTTTTTGTCACTTCATTAAAAATGGTAATAAGTCAACCCCTCTGTGGAAAAAAGAAATCGTATGTGCCATAGTTTCCTTCTCTAAGACTGTTAAAAACATGAGCTGACCAGGCCCCCATGCCGATGGACATACCTGGATATACAGTAAGAGTACAGGGAACGCAATTGGATCAAGAAGTTCTTAGAATTTAAATGACATCCTGTGTTTTGTTGTAGTGAAATTTCAACAGAAGTAACTCTCCCTATTATCTTCATGTAAATGAAGAACCAAGCATTCAAGAGCTTTCTTAAGAGCTTTGCCTACCTCTTGACCAATGTCTCCCTTCATAGCATCCATCTCCTTCCTGATGTGGGATGCCATTTTGGAGGGCCACTTCCTGCTGACTTTATTGTAAGCTGTGTAGAAGAGAAGGTATCAGCCATATTTTTCCTTTTAGGCAGAGTTTGATTTGCAGAGGCCTGGACTTCCTGCTTATGTGTCTTTCCAGTGAATAAGTGTGATTCACCACAGTTCAAAGTAACCCCATCTACAACGCCTCATTTTTTTAAGTGAAATTTTTCCATGGGAATAGAATAGAGAGGAATCCTGTAGGTCTTCCATGAAATTATACTCCCTGCCTCTCAGAGTTTTACAATATAATTAGGTTACTTGTTTGTCTTAAATTTTTTTATTATCCTGTGCTTATCTGGTTGAGGTGCCTGTTGAAGAGCAGGAGATGAAGGTCAAGAAATATAAGCACAGTGCTCAATTTTTTAAAATAACTTTGTCTTACTGTTGCTCGTGGATAGAAATAAAATTTTTCATATTAAACTAATACTTAGCCGTTTGCTGAAACCTCTTATCAATTCTAATAATTTATCTGTATTCTCTTAGTTTTTCTGTGTAACAGACATACCATCTATAAATAATTACAAGTTTTTGTTCTTTTTCAATCTTTTATCTTTTATATATTTATTTTTTCTTTTCCTACCACTCTGGCTAGGACCTGCAGGAAATAGCACAGGGGATAGGAAGTAGGGATAGCGGGGATAGGAAGTAGGGATAGCACAGATCCTTAGCTTGTTACTGATTTTAAAGGGAAGGCTGTTAGCATTTCACCATTGAGTATGGTGCTTACTGCTGGGTTTTGGTAAATACTTTCTATTAGATTATGAAAGTCCCCTTCTGATCCTAGTTTGCTAAAAGTTTCTATTTTAAAAAATTATAAATGTGTTAATTATTACTGAGTGCCTTTTCTGTATCTATTGATAAGATCATTGGGGTTTTCTCTTTTAATCGGATAGTACAGGAATTATTGTCATCCATTTTTTAAAGTTAAATCATCCTTGCATTATTAGCAAAAATCCACATTAGTCGTGATATATTTTATGCATTGTTGGGTTCTGTTTGCTGATATTTTATTTAGGATTTTTACATTTGTATTTATATCTGAGAGTGGTCCATAATTTTCCTTTTTCCTACCATCTTGGATTTGGTTCTGAGATAGTCCTAGTGCTTTTCCATTTTCTATCTCCTGCATTTTTTTTTGGTTTTGATCTAAAACACAGATTTTTTTTTTACTTTTTTTTCTCTAAAACCATCTGAACCTAGTGTTTATTGGTTTTTGGATTTTTTTGGGTGGAAGGATGAGAAGCTTTTTAACTAATGAATCAGTTTTTTAAAGGTTATTAGACTATTCAGGTTTCTGTCTTGTTAGAATAATAATTTGAATTTTTCTGTGATATTCTTCATTTCATTGAAATTTTCAAACTTAATGGCACATATTTCTTCATAGTAGTGTGCTGTTATTTAATCCTTGCTGAATCTGTAGTTATGTTCTCTCATTCATTCCTAATGTTATTATTTGTAACATCTCTGTATTTTTCTTGATCAGATTTGGCTCTTATTAGTCTTTCCAAATAAATAGCTTTTCCTTTGTTCATCTTCTCTAGTGTATCTTTGTTTTCTGATTTTAATTTCTACCCTTTATTATTTTCTTCTTCTGCTTTCTTTGGATGTACTCTTATTTACTTTCTGACTTCCTGAGTTGGATACTTGTTCATTAATTCTCAGTCCTTTTTTCTTTCTAGGACAAGATTTAAGTATTTTATTCTAAATAAAACTGTAGTGAAATCTGATATATTCTAATATGGAGTATTTTTATCATCACTCAGTTATAAGAATGTTGTAATTACCATAATTATTTCTTCTTTGATTCATGAGTTTTATTAGCAGCATCATTTTGAATTCCCAAATGAATGAGAGTCTTTAGTAATCATTTTGTTACGGATTTCTAACTTAAAAAATCTGTTGTGGTCTGGGAATGTTGTTTGTATGATACTATTTCCACAAAATGCATTGAGACTTGGTTTGTGGCCTAGGACATGGTCAATTCTTTTTAAATATTCCGTGAATTTCTTTAGTGCATATTCTCCGATGGGGGCTGTGGGGACAGAGTTCTAAATATGCCCATTAGATTAAATCTCTTCATTCTGTTGCTCACATCTTCTATATCCTTATTAATCTGTCAATCTCTTCAAGAGAGGTGTTATTAAAATCTCTCACTGTATGTGTCACTTTGCCCTTAAAATTCTGATGATTTGCTTTATAAATGGTTATAACCATTTTCCAGGAAGAACATTAAAGAACTTTCCATTGGCATTATCCAGTTTCCCTCAAAATACTGGTTTTTTTTATTTTGGCTTCTAAGCAGCTATGAATCCAGTTTCTCAGAAGCCCTTGTCTCAAGGCATTTGTTTCCAGATTACCTTGTTAGCATCCACACTATGGGCTATTTTAGAAAAACAAAAAAAGTATCAAAATCATATAGCTATGATTTTCCTGTGCTTGAAGGAGCCTTAAAGCTCATCTAGTCCAGCCAGTATTTGTTCATCCAAATTCTGCCAAGAAATCTCTATTGTCAAGATATTCTTTACCATCTTTGGGACATTCTCATTATTAGAAACAAATCCTAAGAAGAAATTCTGCCATATACAACCCATCCGTTCTTTAAAAAAAAAAAAAAAACAGCTTAAATTTTCTTGTCTAAGCACAACAATTTCCAGTGTTTGTATTAGTTTTTCTCAACAGAATTTCGAGTCCTTTTAACATCGTATTACTGTTAACAAGTTCTAAATTCTGTGTGGTCATGCTTTGAGAGACTGTCAGATTATACACACACACTCAGGTTGTGTGTGTGTTTGTGTGTTTGTGTTAAGGAATGTTTTAGTGGGCACCTATTAAGGAAGCCTCTCAGGAAACTACTGTATATTAAGGCCAAAACCAACTGAACCCATCATACGATTTCTCTCCCTCAAGGAAAGCAAATGAGAATGAGCGACTGTAACCCTTGCCTGTTGTTCATAAGCATGTACACCAGGATCTGTGTGATCCTTTTCCTGAAGATAAACAGCATACTGCTCAAGGAAGGAAAACAACGCATAGCAACAAATTTCCTGTTTTTTAAAGAAAGATCCAACTTGGTTTAGAAATTATGCTGGCTTGCTTTCTATGTTTCTAATAGAGAATAAGGAGAAACTTGCTTCTCATTTGCCGACATGAGGTAAGTGTTATGTCTGAAAGTTCCAGAGATCAGATGCAAATTATGGGATTTTTTTTTTTTCCAGGAGAAATCATGCAGTCTTCCTAGAGGTCTCCATCATAAGCGAGTTTTCCATCATGTAGGTCATTTATCCCTGTCATTTCTTAATTCCATATTTGTTTCCACACACAGATTTTGAACATATATTTTGAACATATATTTATTTAAAATATTTGTTTTTATCTAGCATTGTGCTGAAAGTTTTACCCTATTATAATTGTGTTATCTACATTTAAGTTTTTTACCTTTTAAGGAAAAGAAAAAGGAGAAACTCTACAATCATGCAAAAAGTATATAATTTGCCTGGGAGATGCAGAATAACTTCTAGCAGATAATTACATGCTTTGAACATGAAAAGAAATAGGGTAGAACCTGAACTAAAAGAGGACCAGGTTCTGTTCTCCCTCCCTCAGGGGAGGATATTTTAGAATATTTTGTGTTCATGTTTTAATAAGCTTTTGTTGGATTATTAAGGTGCATTTAAGTTTTTCCATCTTAGAAGTATTCGGCTGGTGCAAAAGTAATTACCAATTACTAATATAATCTTGTCAAGTAAAACCCACTCATTGGGGTACATAGAGCAAGCATCCTCTTTTCCGTAGGGCAGCTCAGTCTGTGTATCATAAACATGATTATCATTGCCATTCAATTTTAGCTGTTGCTCCAGAGAGACTTAAAGGCATGTCACATGTGAGAGATCAGCAGGCAATATTTGGGGCTATGAATATTGAGCAAATATTAAGGTTTTTTTAAAGTTCACCTTCACTCATGATTTACCTGCCCTAAGGAATTTGCCACAGATTCCAAATGTCAGCACTAGAAGAAGTGTCCGAGATGATCTGGATGAACCATTATAGTGACTGAGGCCCAGGAAGAGTGAGTGGTTTACCTTAGGTAACCAGCAGGTCAGGGTAGAATGCATGTTTCTGTTCAGTCATTTTATTCACCTCCTAGGAAACATATTGCAGTGCAGTTGGTTTGCCACTTTTGATCAAATGCACCAAATCTTCAATTTGGATTAATCTTTTCAATTACTGAGTATACCGGTCCTTTCCCATAGACTTAGAACAAACTACAAATGCAGGCAACACAGGTAATTAATTTTAAATTACCGAGTAGCCACATTTAAAAAGCAAAAAGAAACACATGAAAGTAATGTTAATATTTTTAAATTTAAGACGACCTGTGTAAAATATTATCATTTCAACATGTAATCATATTTTAAAATTTATTAAACATTTTACATTCTTTTTTCATGCTGTCTTTGAAACCTGGTTATATGCTTTATACTTACATTACATCTCATCTTGAACCAGCCACATGTGGTTAGTGCTTGCTTACCCTATTAGCACAGGTCTATATGGATGAACAGGTCCAAGCTCTACACCAAACCACAGGCCCCTAACCCTTGAGATCAAAAATGTCTCTGAGTACTAGTTCCCATTTCTTTGAATTTTTGCTCTTGATACGCCATGCATGTCTCCTGAAAACCCAGAGAGGTGAGCAAGCATGAACTGCTATAAAATGAGTGTGTCTGTTGAAAACATGGTCCAGCTCCTGCTAAGATAGCGTCATTCTGTGATACAATATTCCTGTCTTCATCTAATTCCATGAAGTTCTGCATTTCCTTAATGTCAAAAGTTCCCTTACCAGCTGCAGCCGTTTCCTGTGGATAATGTTCTAAATGGCTTTTATTTATGAGATGTCTTGTGCTATAACTGCTATCAGAATGAATGTGTATTCCAAAACCTATTCCCCAAGTCAGTCTAATTAACAATCTTCTAAGAAATAATTGTTAAACTTCAGCTGTAGCTCACAACACGGGTATGTCTCGCTTTGACCTAATTACAGAATGTAATGTTAAAATATGTAAGGAAGGAGATCAAAGAGGAAAGTCATTTTGCTTTCTATGTCTTCATCTTGCTTTCTATGTGCCTCATATTTCACAGCTCCCAACCTCCACTTCCAACTGGCTGAGGGAAGGAAACACATGGAATAGTAATGAATGAGTATAGACGCTGAGGCTGTTTTATTTTCCTCATCTTTGAAGCAGGAACAATAATAGTGCCTATCCTGGAGATTCGTAAGAATGAAGCATGAAGCATGGGATCTGACATATCGTTGATGCTCAACAAATATTAAATTGCTTCAGAAAAATAGCAAATAGGTATATCTGGTGCGAAAAATGGAAAGGAAGCCTGCCAGCTTTTTTTAAGGACACTATCTGCATTATTCTTGGAATTGAATCCGGCTCCACCCAGGGCTGAGAGCTTTTCGTTTCCATTGTGTCTTTAGCATAGCCATGCAAACCAACATCACTTCCAATGATAGGGGAATGCTGGAGTCAAAGCGACTAGTTCACTTCAGAGGACAGGCAGTGTATAATGTCAGGGGGAGGAGCTGACCCAAATAATGTGTTTCAAGTCATCAGAACACGTTCATGTCTGGTTTTCATAGTAAATTGTGACAGCTGCGCAGGAGAAGACAGAATACACTTTTTAGATGTTATTTTGTTTATTTTGTGATGCTGCTTTAAACAGTTCCACAGAGTAAGGAAATGGAGTTTTTACACTGTGAGACTTTAACTCCCTTCTTTCCTTGACTTGCCTCTTGGCTCTGCTTAATAAGCCCTTTCAGCAAGACCTCATCTGCTTTCCTTGAAGCTTCCAGGTATTATCTCTTGGTTGAATATAACAAAAATCACACCAAGTAGCTACCTGACACTCATGGGTGCAAGTATCTCATAGGAAACTGGTGAATTCTGAAAATGCTTTTGAGCCACTTCCTTTCACTGCTGGACTCTCTTAATCTACTTACTAAAGTGCTACTTGGACAAGAGAGTATTGACAGTTACAGGGAAAAACAATGTAGAATCCCAGGCCATGTGTAGGTTTCTGTGGACACATTTTAATTTTTTAAAGAATATTTTAGTTATCTAAATTATGTACCTAACCATTTATATTGAGTACATAAATTCTCAGTAAATTAGCGTCTCTCTTTTGAGGGCTGTGTGTTATCTGCTCCTGTGATCCAAATATATAGCACTAAGACAATATAAGGGATTCTCTCTCTCTCTCTGTCTCTCATTCTCTCTCTCTCTTCCTTCCCCCCTTCCTTTCTCTCCCTGCCTCCCTCCCTCTACCCTCTCTCTGTTTGTCCTAATTTACCTGACGTTTTAGCCCTTGTTGCTGTTGGAGGATTCTAAAGATGAAGCCACTCATAACCTTAATGCCTGATAGCATAGAGAATAGTTGGTGACTTCACCAGAACTTACACACCCATGCCTTTTCTTTTTTGCTTTGCCATGAGTAGGCAGTTGCATACTTTATTTAGCAAAAGAGAGAACTGTTAAAAAGCTACTAAGTAGTGGTATATTCATACCATGGAATACTACTAGGCAATAAAAGCTACTATAATGGATAAAGCAATAAAAACTACTATGCCACTCAGCAGCAATAAACTACTGAATATACAATATCATGGACAAATGTCAAAAACTTGCCACATAAAATAAGTAGACACAAAGAATACATACTGTATGATTACCTTTATATGAAACCCTAGACCAGAGAAAACTAATCTGTCGTGGTAGAAATCACAACCGTGTTTGCCTGGGATGGAATTGACTACAAAGGGACCCCAGTGCATCTTTCTAGGGTGATGAAAATGTTCTAGATCTTGATGGGGGTTTAGATTATACAGGTATATACGTTTGTCAGAACTCATTGAACTGTAAACTTAAATCTGTTTATACATTGCACTGTGGATAAATTATGCCTAAACTTTAAAAAAAAGAAGAGGGAACTAAAAAATCCACACGCCTTGCTAAACCTCCTCAAATTATTAGAAATTCTCTTTCACTTATGAACTATTTTCTTGAAAGACAGCTACCAGGTATCACTATCACCATCTTTTTGTACCAGGTACGTGGGTTCCTTTCAGACTCTTCCTGGTGCTGCAATACACAGTGGTCACCCACATTTGAGAAACATACAGTGCCTTCCTTTTCCCAGGAGATTATCCCAGAGTTACATGGGAAATCAATGTTGTATAAGTTGCACAGGGGAAACATTACTGAAGGCATTTTTTTGGAAGGTATAAGTGTATTCACTCCCCAGTGTATTGTGGGCTGTGTTAATTCAGAATTTGGAAGAGAATGCTCTTAAGCCAGGATGTTTTGTAAAGTGTTCTGTGTTGCAATGTGCAGATGTTTACATCAAATTTTAAATCTTTCACTTACCTGCTCACCTTCTCCCTCCAGAACATGCTGCCTGTTGTTAAGCACTGTTTCTGAAATACAAATCCATTGTGCAACTCTTGCTCAGAAACTACAGTGGCCTGCTCCCTCCTTCACATTTGGGCCCTGCTTAACTCTCTAGTTACCTGCATTCGCTCATTCTTGGCTTGTGTCACACCAAACAAAGCTGCTCCCTGGCATGCTCCTCTCTCCTGAATCCATGCCTTTGTAAGAGCTGTTCTGCAGCCTGCAAAGCACCCTGCCCATCCCCTTGCGCACCCCCTTTTTCACCAGTCCTTCCCACAGGCCCCACTCAGATGCCCATCCTCTGAGAACCCATCCCAGCTTTTGCAGGAGGGATGAGTCACATGCCCAAGCTTCAAGAACACTGTATGTGTTTCTTCAGGCAAGCAGGCTTACTACATTGGAGAGAACAGGTCCTTTCCTTGTCTGCCTTCTCCCATGGGCTGGACACCCTTCAGTGAAAGAGATGGCATTCGCGTCTGTATTTTGTGCACACTGCTTGGATACATAGTATTTGCCCATGAATGATGGGTGAATGGGTGGGTAGGTGGATGGATGGATAGATTCATTCACTCACTCACTCATTCATTCAACACTGCAGCAGTAGCCTTCTTTGTGGGACCACCAAAGAGGAGACAAATAAGAACCAGAATGTTGTGTGGCCCTAGCAAAAGCAGATTTTTCTGGGCGGATGTTAAAGTATTCCAGTCCCACTTTCCTTGCTTTATTTTTCCAAGCAATAAGGAGAACATGACAATATTCTTTGCCGGGGTTGTACTTTCTACCTCTCCTCTGCATAAGGGTATTCCTACCTAATTCTAAGAGAAAAAATGAAAACTTACCACTAATGATATAAAAAGCATATTTATTGTTAGGTGATATTTGTATTTTGGGGGTTTTTTCCTCACTAGGAAAATTTTCTAAATACCTTTGCATATACCACTTTGTTTTATCTTTACAAAAATCTCATTAATTAAGCAGGGGATGGATCATCATTCCCACCAGGCAAATGAGATAACTGACGTGTAGTAAAAGCCTGATGATTTTTCCAAAGTTACACATCTGGTTAGTGATAATGCTGGGACCAGAATAGGAGTCCATGTGTTCCCACCAGACTGGGAGATTGTTCCAAAGAACAAGTTCCCAGGAAAGATCAAATAATTGCTGGAAAAGCACTTCCGATCTCCAGCAAAAACAGATCTTTCCAGCTGAGTGCCCTCCCTAAGGCCTGAAGAGTATTATCTGCCAAGTAGCTATTCTTTTGTCTTCTGCATAAACCACTGCAGGCTGAAGGCCACTGTGAAATCTGTGAGAATCAAGAGCAGCCATCCACTGCAGAAATATATGTTATGAAACTTAAGGAATAAGTCACTGTCCATCCAGAGAGAAATTAGAGAATGCCTTTTCTGAAATCTCTGCTAGGACACAGGTGTGGGCCCTAACGCAGATATGAAGCTTTGTCCCCAGTGCTAAGACGAGACAGCTATTTTTGCTGGGCCAATGTAATATTTAAAAGCAAACATTTAACAGTAGGATAACGGCTGCTGAAGCTGCATTTGCAGCTGCAGCTGCATCATTCCTCTGGGGAAGGCAAGATGGCTCTTCTCCAGCTATTCATGAAGGGCAAGAGTTGGGAGCAGAAAGAGAATTTGCTCATACGTAATACTGTGCGGTCCAATCTCATGTCCCATGTGAGATGCCTAAGTCAGAAGCTGACTGCAAAGACAGCTCATCGGCTTGGAGACCCAGGGTTCATTCTGCAAGATCTTTCAGGCCACTTTTTTTCTATAATAAATGAAATCCTTTGCATTTTATTGGGAGTAAGAGAGCCAGATCTTTTCAGACATTAACAAATGAGGGGCCGTGAATGTGGTCCACCTTACTGATTTGCTGCACCAAGGAGACCACAGTCACTCCAGATCTTAAACATATTCATAATTGTGTTTGGAGCAAAGTTACCATTGGAATCAGATTTTCACAGTGCTGGTACCGATCTCTGGGATCCTCTTGTCCTTTTTTGCATTTACTCTGCTCTGTTCCTTCTTTCCCACTTATCTTCCTTTCAGGGTCTCCACTGGCTGTCTTTGCTAACCAAATATACAGGAGTTTCCTTGGTCACAATTAGAAAATGAGCTTCCAAAAGAAGAGGCACCGAGGGCCCTTGGCACAGGACACAGGAAGGGACTGATCACGTGAGCTGTCTCAGTTGAATCCCTCATTTCTCAGCTTACGTGCCCCCTTTTTTGTCTTTGGCAGGAATTTAGATAATGGGCTGTGTGCAATGTAAGGATAAAGAAGCAACAAAACTGACGGAGGAGAGGGACGGCAGCCTGAACCAGAGCTCTGGGTACCGCTATGGCACAGACCCCACCCCTCAGCACTACCCCAGCTTCGGTGTGACCTCCATCCCCAACTACAACAACTTCCACGCAGCCGGGGGCCAAGGACTCACCGTCTTTGGAGGTGTGAACTCTTCGTCTCATACGGGGACCTTGCGTACGAGAGGAGGAACAGGTAAGCCCCCAAAGTCACAGAGTGCAGAGAGGAATCTCCCTTCTTGTGAATTTCGTTTCGGCAGGAGTGACACTCTTTGTGGCCCTTTATGACTATGAAGCACGGACAGAAGATGACCTGAGTTTTCACAAAGGAGAAAAATTTCAAATATTGAACAGCTCGTAAGTTTGGAGAGGGAGGAGAAGCATGTATATCAACATATTTACTTTTCTTTTTTATTTACAGGGAAGGAGATTGGTGGGAAGCCCGCTCCTTGACAACTGGAGAGACAGGTTACATTCCCAGCAATTATGTGGCTCCAGTTGACTCTATCCAGGCAGAAGAGTATGTTTCATTTTGTTTTCACTTAACTACTTAAAATATTTTCTTTCCTTGATCTAATTTAAAGGTGGTACTTTGGAAAACTTGGCCGAAAAGATGCTGAGCGACAGCTATTGTCCTTTGGAAACCCAAGAGGTACCTTTCTTATCCGCGAGAGTGAAACCACCAAAGGTAAGATAACGAGTTGAAGAAGTTGGCTTGTCTTGGAGCTGCTAATGCTTTCCACGTTTACCAGGTGCCTATTCACTTTCTATCCGTGATTGGGATGATATGAAAGGAGACCATGTCAAACATTATAAAATTCGCAAACTTGACAATGGTGGATACTACATTACCACCCGGGCCCAGTTTGAAACACTTCAGCAGCTTGTACAACATTACTCAGGTAACCTTAATTCTAACTACCTACTAACCATTCTCCCTCTCCTGCCCCTGCCCTGCTCCATCAGAGAGAGCTGCAGGTCTCTGCTGCCGCCTAGTAGTTCCCTGTCACAAAGGGATGCCAAGGCTTACCGATCTGTCTGTCAAAACCAAAGATGTCTGGGAAATCCCTCGAGAATCCCTGCAGTTGATCAAGAGACTGGGAAATGGGCAGTTTGGGGAAGTATGGATGGGTATGCTGAGACTCAATTACTCTCTTATTAGCTGGTTTGACTTCATATTCTGGGATGTTTGTAGGTACCTGGAATGGAAACACAAAAGTAGCCATAAAGACTCTTAAACCAGGCACAATGTCCCCCGAATCATTCCTTGAGGAAGCGCAGATCATGAAGAAGCTGAAGCACGACAAGCTGGTCCAGCTCTATGCAGTGGTGTCTGAGGAGCCCATCTACATCGTCACCGAGTATATGAACAAAGGTTGGGCAACACCTCTCCTGTCTCCAGCTCACTAAATTGAAATGATTTTATGTTTTGTTCATAGGAAGTTTACTGGATTTCTTAAAAGATGGAGAAGGAAGAGCTCTGAAATTACCAAATCTTGTGGACATGGCAGCACAGGTAGGCCCTGCAGGGTAACTTGATGTGCCATATGTAACATGTCCTGTTCCCTGGGTTTCCACAGGTGGCTGCAGGAATGGCTTACATCGAGCGCATGAATTATATCCATAGAGATCTGCGATCAGCAAACATTCTAGTGGGGAATGGACTCATATGCAAGATTGCTGACTTCGGATTGGCCCGATTGATAGAAGACAATGAGTACACAGCAAGACAAGGTGGGCACTTGAATGACAATGGCTCGTGATCAGCCTGATGAATAACCAAGTGTTCATTCTGCAGGTGCAAAGTTCCCCATCAAGTGGACGGCCCCCGAGGCAGCCCTGTACGGGAGGTTCACAATCAAGTCTGACGTGTGGTCTTTTGGAATCTTACTCACAGAGCTGGTCACCAAAGGAAGAGTGCCATACCCAGGTAAGAGCAGGGCCTCACAGACATGGGCCTGAGGTGCCCACTCTCACTGCGCTTGTCTTTGCAGGCATGAACAACCGGGAGGTGCTGGAGCAGGTGGAGCGAGGCTACAGGATGCCCTGCCCGCAGGACTGCCCCATCTCTCTGCATGAGCTCATGATCCACTGCTGGAAAAAGGACCCTGAAGAACGCCCCACTTTTGAGTACTTGCAGAGCTTCCTGGAAGACTACTTTACCGCGACAGAGCCCCAGTACCAACCTGGTGAAAACCTGTAAGGCCCGGGTCTGCGGAGAGAGGCCTTGTCCCAGAGGCTGCCCCACCCCTCCCCATTAGCTTTCAATTCCGTAGCCAGCTGCTCCCCAGCAGCGGAACCGCCCAGGATCAGATTGCATGTGACTCTGAAGCTGACGAACTTCCATGGCCCTCATTAATGACACTTGTCCCCAAATCCGAACCTCCTCTGTGAAGCATTCGAGACAGAACCTTGTTATTTCTCAGACTTTGGAAAATGCATTGTATCGATGTTATGTAAAAGGCCAAACCTCTGTTCAGTGTAAATAGTTACTCCAGTGCCAACAATCCTAGTGCTTTCCTTTTTTAAAAATGCAAATCCTATGTGATTTTAACTCTGTCTTCACCTGATTCAACTAAAAAAAAAAAAGTATTATTTTCCAAAAGTGGCCTCTTTGTCTAAAACAATAAAATTTTTTTTCATGTTTTAACAAAAACCAATCAGGACAGGTGTTTGTTTTTGTTTTCTTTTTTATAAATATGAATATATATAATATATATGTCCCTGTACATATACAATGTGGGTGCTAATGTGGAGACTGTGGCCGGCCTGAGCCACCAAGCTGCGGGACCCAGAGGGAGGATTTTACTGCAAGTCAGCATCAAAGCACCGGTGTTATTCTGAAAACACCAGTGGCCTCATTTTTGGCTTTTGCAAAGCATGAATTTTTTCATTTGGATTGCACTTTCCTGGTTCATGACTGTACCTGTAGGTGGTTGTTACTTTGACTCTTTTCAGGAACCACCCCCCAAGCTGAATTTACAAGTTCTGTTAGCACTATTTGCTTCAACTTACTGCGATTTGTTCTCAAAACTTAAAAATAAGCAAGCAAATGGCTGATACTACCAAGAGAACTGGAAGATGGATACCACACAAACTTCTTGTATAAAAATATGAATGCTGAAATGTTTCAGACATTTTTAATTTAATAAACCTGTAACCACATTTAAGTGATCTAAAACCCATAGCATTGTAGTCATGGCAACCCGCTAAACTTTCTCATGCAACTAAAATTTCTGGGGGAAATGAGGGTGGGGGTTGTACATTTCCCATTGTAAAATAAGTGTTTTAAATGTCCTGTACTGCTAACGAATGACTTTCTATATGTCCAGGAGTTCTCCAGTGGAATAACTATGCACTACTTTACATTTCATGGGGATGCACAAAAACAAAAAAGTATTACATTTTTAGTTGCTGTTTGTACCAACCTTAAATTACATATGTTTAACAACAACAAATCAAAAATCCTATTTCTATTGAGTTTTTAATACTGACTAGCAACTCTGAAGTCTTAATTCCTTTTTTGTTATGATTTATTTGTGAGTTTACATTTTTAAATTGTTTAACTTTCTTAATTTAGTAATTAAAAAGAGAGCATTTTACATTTGAATTTTTTTTTTGTTTATTTGTTTAAATCATGGA